GAACAAAACCTGGCAAACACTCATGATAAACGGTATATATAATTCCTTAAACGAAATATAGAGGTTTGTAATATAAAATAATCCATCTTTGTCTGTGGAATTCCTACTAATGAAATACGTTCTTGGAGACCCAAAGACTGAAGTTATACCACTTCTTCTTAATCTTTTAAATATTATTTGCAGGCCAGGCATGGTGACACGCTCCTATAGTCCCAGCTCCTCAGGAGGCTAAGGCAGGAGCATCGTTGGAGCCCAGGAGCTCCAGGCTGTAGCGTGCTGACAGCACTTGTGAATAACCTCTGCACTCAGCCTGGGCAACATAGTGGGACCCCATCACTAATAAAAAAGCGAGATCAACATTATTTATTCTGTTACTCGGGCATAAAATAAATATTAAGCACTTACTACATGCCAGAGTCTATTATGTCTGCTGCAGATATTGGCTGTCATAGAGTTATAACTAACAGGAAACCAAATAATTACGTAGTATAATTTTAAGTGGTGATAAGCACGATTGTTTCCCCCAAGCCATGCCCTTAATTTCTAACTCTTCAGATAGTGTTTCTTTAAAAAATTTCTTGCTAATTTAAAATAACTTTTGTTTTGAGGCAGGATCCCACTCTGTTGCTTAGGCTGGAATGCAGCGGTGAGATCTCGGCTCACTGCAGCCTCCATCTCCAGGGCTCAAGCCATTCTCCCGCCTCAGCCACCCGCGTAGCTGGACCACAGGCGCGCGCCACCAGATCTCAGTTCTCTCAACAGGACTCTCATTGCTAAGATCCAAGGATCCATTAATTTCCTTTTCCTTAACTCTTCTAGCCTCTGCAGCTTTCTTTCCTCATCCACTTTTTAAACAAACGCAGGCTTAAAAAGCAAGGAATATACCCGCCACACTCTCGGCTCCCAAACCGCTCTTTCCCTCCCTCTGCCGGCCACGCCTCTTATAGGCCCGGAAGTTTACCCCACCCTGCACCGTGATTCACCGGAAGCGCTCTAGGGAACCCTGGAGCTTCCGCGCCTGCCCAGTTTTGCTCCGAAAGACTTACCGAGGAGGGAGCTTGCGGTGCGTTCTGGGAAAGTTGCTGGGCCAGCTCCTTTGTTTCCAGTCTGAGCGTTGCGTTCGGTTTCCCGAGGGTCTTCTGAGGCACCGCGGCTGCGGGCTTCTGAGTTCCCGGCTCTCCGCAGGGAAGCCTCCTCTTCGTACCTCGTTTTTTGGCTCGTGGGGGGTCCTCCCACCGCTGGCCGACGCAGCCAGCATGTCCGGGGTGCGCGCAGTGCGGATCAGCATCGAATCGGCCTGCGAGAAGCAGGTCCATGAGGTGGGCCTGGATGGCACCGAGACGTACCTGCCCCCGCTGTCCATGTCGCAGAATCTGGCGCGTCTGGCCCAGCGGATAGACTTCAGCCAGGGTTCGGGCTCCGAGGAGGAGGAGGCGGCGGGGACCGAGGGCGACGCGCAGGAGTGGCCGGGCGCCGGGTCCAGCGCAGACCAGGACGACGAGGAAGGTAAGGCCTGCATCCGCTGCCCGAGTCCCCCGTGTATTTCTTTTTTTTCTCTCTCTCTTTTTAGGAGTGGTAAAATTTCAGCCTTCCCTTTGGCCTTGGGACTCAGTGAGGAACAATTTGAGAAGTGCCCTGACAGAGATGTGTGTTCTCTATGATGTTCTCAGTATTGTTAGGGATAAAAAATTTATGACTCTTGATCCTGTCTCTCAGGATGCACTTCCTCCAAAACAGGTATTTGTGGACTTTAATTGAATAATAAAATTGCAGAACTGCATGTTTGGGTTGTTTTTGACAGAATCCTCAGACGTTGCAATTGATATCTAAAAAGAAGTCACTTGCTGGAGCAGCACAAATCTTATTGAAGGGGGCAGAAAGACTGACTAAATCAGTTACCGAAAACCAAGAAAACAAGCTACAAAGAGACTTCAATTCTGAGCTTTTGCGATTACGGCAACACTGGAAACTTCGAAAAGTTGGAGATAAAATTCTCGGAGATCTGAGCTACAGAAGTGCAGGTATGAATAATTATTAAAAACTATACTTTCTGTTTATATTTTCCTATTTTTAATACAACATTAGGATCTCTCTTTCCTCATCATGGTACATTTGAAGTAATAAAGAATACAGATCTCGATCTGGATAAAAAGATACCTGAAGATTACTGTCCTCTTGATGTCCAAATTCCTAGTGATTTAGAGGGGTCTGCATATATCAAGGTATTTGTCAAAATATTTTTCAAGTAATTTCTTGTTAACTTTTTTTGTTTTTGTTGTCATATAGGTTTCAATACAAAAACAGGCTCCAGATATAGGTGACCTCGGCACAGTTAACCTCTTCAAACGACCTTTGCCCAAATCCAAACCAGGTATGGTTATGTTCTATTCTCTAATTTCTGGTGATAATTGATACATATATTTCTTGTCTTTCAGGTTCCCCACATTGGCAGACAAAATTAGAAGCGGCACAGAATGTTCTCTTATGTAAAGAAATTTTTGCACAGCTCTCTCGGGAAGCTGTTCAAATTAAATCACAAGTCCCTCACATTGTGGTGAAAAACCAGATTATCTCTCAGCCCTTTCCGAGTAAGAGCAGCCCTTTTTCGACTTTATGAACATTTACATATGTCCTCCTTCTTTTTATAAATAGGCTTGCAGTTATCTATTTCTTTGTGCCATTCCTCAAATGATAAGAAATCCCAAAAATTTGCTACTGAGAAGCAATGTCCGGAGGACCACCTTTATGTCCTAGAGCATAATTTGCATCTACTGATTAGAGAGGTAAGGAAATAAATGTTTTTCTTTGCGCTGTGATATTGGTATTTAAAATGGCTGTTTTTGTTAGTTTCATAAACAGACCTTGAGTTCCATCATGATGCCTCATCCAGCAAGTGCACCTTTTGGCCACAAGAGAATGAGACTTTCGGGTCCTCAAGCTTTTGATAAAAATGAAATTAATTCATTACAGTCCAGTGAAGGGCTTCTGGAAAAAATAATTAAACAAGCAAAGCATATTTTTCTAAGGAGTAGGTAAGGTTGAAGAAAGTTACTGTTTTCTGTTTTAAAAAGTTTTTTAACTTCTTGTATTTAAAAGAGCTGCTGCAACCATTGACAGCTTAGCAAGCCGAATTGAGGATCCTCAGATACAGGCTCATTGGTCAAATATCAATGATGTTTATGAATCTAGTGTGAAAGTTTTAATCACATCACAAGGCTATGAACAAATATGCAAGTAAGTGGCCAAAATAAAAGTTTTGTATTTAAATCTCTGATTTTTAGTATGTGTGTCTATAAAGGTCCATTCAACTGCAATTGAATATTGGAGTTGAGCAGATTCGAGTTGTACATAGAGATGGAAGAGTAATTACACTGTCTTATCAGGAGCAGGAGCTACAGGATTTTCTTCTGTCTCAGGTAACAGTTGCAGATTTTGTCTTAAGCCCCCTACTGTCAGTCAAGTGTCCTTTTTCATTCACAGATGTCACAGCACCAGGTACATGCAGTTCAGCAACTCGCCAAGGTTATGGGCTGGCAAGTACTGAGCTTCAGTAATCATGTGGGACTTGGACCTATAGAGAGCATTGGTAATGCATCTGCCATCACGGTGGCCTCCCCAAGTGGTGACTATGCTATTTCAGGTACTTTCTGCTGCTTTGAATGAGAAGGGACCGAGTGTATTGATATTTTGGTTTTTCTCCACAGTTCGTAATGGACCTGAAAGTGGCAGCAAGATTATGGTTCAGTTTCCTCGTAACCAATGTAAAGACCTTCCAAAAAGTGATGTTTTACAAGATAACAAATGGAGTCATCTTCGTGGGCCATTCAAAGAAGTTCAGTGGAATAAAATGGAAGGTCGAAATTTTGTTTATAAAATGGAGCTGCTTATGTCTGCACTTAGCCCTTGTCTACTATGATTTTTTCCAGATGTTTCCTAAAGAAGTTTCCAGAAACTTTGACTTGAAATGTTTGCAGATCAACTATAAGCACAAAGAAGAGATAACTTCCAAAAGAGTGCTGTTTTTAAAAATAATAATTAGGAAATGTTTATTTAGCACTTTCAAACTTTTCACTTTATAAATGACAAGTGCTTTGAAATGCAGAAGTTTATGTACAGTTGTATATACAGTATGACAAGATGTAAAATAATATGTTTTTCATGCAGTTTAAAATATTACTAACTTAAGGGTTTCTATGTGCTTTTTAAAATATTCCTTCTTTGATGTTGACATCAAATAAAGTATGTGGTTTAAAAAAATCTCCAAATACCTTTTTTTCCCCCCAAATACTTTCTAAACTTTTTTTTTTTGAGATGGTATCTCACTCTGTAGCCCAGTCTGGAGTGCAGTGGTGTGATCATGGTTCACTGCAGTCTTGACCTCCCAGGCTTAGGTGATCCTTCTGTCTCAGCCTTCCGAGTAGCTGGGACCACAGGCATGCACAACCACGCCTGGCTAATTTTTGTATTTTTTATAAAGACAGGGTTTTTCCATGTTGCCCAGGCTGGTTTCGAACTCGGCTCAAGTGATCTACCTGCCTCTGCCTCCCAAAGTGCTAGGATTACAGGCGTGAGCCACCATGCCCAGCCTACTCTAAATTATTGATAACCTCTTCCTCCAGTTGTCTCCTTTAAGCTTTCCTGGGTCTAACCTACATAGGTAATTTAAGAACATCCTCAGAAAGGACAGCTGAAGGCAATAGGAGGCAGATTATCTCTTTAGGGCGTCCTCAAGTTTTTTTGGTCTGTTCTCCCACTTGATTGACCTCACCAGTTGAGACACCTAGTGTATGGCTCATGCCCAGCCTTCCACCTGGGATTCTCCAGCCTCCACCCAGCAGCCCTGGATTGCTTTCTCCAATTAAGGCCTTTCCATCAGCTCTCTGCTTTTTCAAAGCGAAAAAACTAATGGATTAGTGGGTTATCTTTTCCAAGGAACAGGTTTGCACTTCTTGGAAAAAGTGCCTAAAGTGTGCCCATTAATATGAGGATAGATTTAGGCTCATAAGCCTTTTGGTAACACTGAAAGTAGTATCATATAGGCAAGCTCTCCTTATAAGTAAGGCTTTCAATTTTTAAAACAGACATCCTGCTTTAACAATTTGTAAGATGACTGTGCAGTAATAAAAGTCCTTTGTATTTCTCCACCGTGTTTTCATTAAAGAAAAATGGAGCTTGTGGGCCACGATAGAACAACTTTGTGCTTTTTTCCCCTTCTGATCAAGATCTTGCATCTTTCTATCCATGGAAATTAAAATAATTGGTATGAATTTGCAGTTATTTAAAAATCTTGAGTGCTTCAAAAATTATTGTTGCCTGCAAAATTTGCCTTGGTCAATAGGCTAATCTGCACAATTCCACTCACATAAGGAGTCTTTTATGTGATTTTGAAGGCTCAGGCTAGAAGAGTGAGTCTGAGACTTTTGCTGAATGACCAGTTTTTGTTTATATAAACTTCTCCCATTGCAGATTGATACTTTGGTAAACTAATAAAAATGAATTCCTAAAATGAAATTTTGAAAAGATACAAAATAAAAGCCCCATTTATTTGATTATAACTTGATTAAATTGCATCAAATACTAGAATTTATAGACAGAGTCTCACTCTGTTCCCCAGGCTGGAGTGCAGCAGCACTGTTTTGGCTCACTGCAACCTCTGCCTCCTGGGTTCAAATGACTCTCATGCCTCAGCCTCCCGAGTAACTGGGATTACAGGTGTGTGCCACCACGACCGTCTAATTTTTGTAATTTTGATAAGAGGGTTTTGCCATCTTGGCCAGGCTGGTCTTGAACTCCTGGCCTCAATTGATCCGCCCACCTCGGCCTCCCAAAGTGCTAGGATTACAGGCATAAGCCACAGTGCCCAGCCCCCCCAAATATAAACATTTCTGAATGCTTTATTTTTTATTTCTCTGCTTGTCATGAATCAGTAACAAATCATGGACCAGGACCACACCTTGAGTAGAATGGCTGAGAATACATGTGCAGATACTACCGTCTGTTCTTTTAAACCCCATCTGAGTAGAGTGGGATAACTGAAGACTTTACGTTCTTCATGTCTTACTTTCCCTGTTTGGTACGTCGCTGTAGTGAGTAGCCAGTACCGACCTAAAGAATTGTAGAAACTAAAGCAAATGTGTGGGAAAATGGTAGCTTAGTTGCTGTGGTAGCAATTCTTATGCCTTGTATTTATTTACATTTTCTAGTTTAATGTTTTAACCTGAATTTCCTGGAGTTTGAAGGATGTGCTATGGAAACTTGGGAGACAGTTTGAAGAAAACCAATTAGCCCCTCAACAAGTATTAACAGGTTGGCAAGGAGCTGTGTTTGAATCTTGGCTCTGCTACTGGCTTGCTGTATGAACTTGGCAAGGATTCTCTGTGAACTTGTTTCCTTATATATAAATGAAGATAGAGGTGCCTCCTCTACTAACCTCAGTGGTGATTGAGAAGTTTCAGTAACGTTGGTAATAAATGTTAAATTCTAAAGTACTACATAAATATAAAGCATTAAGCAAGTGTGCTTCTAAGAGTCAAGCCAATTAGAAAAAATGGTTGAGACACCAGCTGTATTTATTAGGAGAAAGCATTTCAGAATGTCCTGTATTCATATTTGTATGATGTTTTATATATGGTGAAGATATTGAGTGTTTTTCATCAGATTTCTTTGCTGGAACACCATCAAATCAAAGGGATAACCTGATTATCTCATGTTGATCAGGAATTGTAATTGGCCCTTAAATGCTGGGATTACAGGTATGAGCCACCATGCCTGGCCTCCTTAGGTATTGCTGATGAATAAAAACAGGGGCAACTACATTATTTAGTAAGTTCACTTTGTTTAGTTGGAA